TTAGGACAGAGAGAAGGAGATATACCAGGCACATAAACAGACTGAGGGACAACTATGTGAGGACACAGTGAAAAGGTGGCCCTCTGCAAGCCCAGGTGAGGGCCCCAGAAAAAACCAAACCTGCTGAGACCTTGAGCTTGAACTTCTATCCTTCAGTACTGTGAGAAAACAAATTTCCACTGTTTAAGCCACTCAGTCTGTGGTATTTTGTTATGATAGTCTTCAGTGTACCTTTCATCTTAATTTCTTTACCCAGTCCCAACCACCACCATCGGGAAACTGCCACAAAATAACTCAATGTAAATCTGTTTGTTTTCTTGTGCTCTTACAAAGCATACAATAGTTTTCTATGTCATGGATTTATACTGTACATAAATGTCATCATGCTGTATAACTCCATTTTCTGCTTTAATTTAAGGCCTGTAGAAGCAGATCTTTGGATCTACAAAGGGGACTTAATTCCTAAATATGATAATTTCCCCAAGGCATATTCCTTTCTAAACAATTCCATTAGTCATTACATGGATAAAAATGCATACATGCTAAATGTTTAGTGTTTCAAAAAATGCCTTTGTTCATCAGGGAATTTATGTTTTATACTTTGAAATAAGAGTTAAAGGGAGACAACACAGATAGTGACATAATAAATATATTATTTATAGATAACAGGTTTTGTAAAGCTGTGATACCATCAGCTTCTAGCTCTTACATATCTCATCTTGCAATAATGAATCTCCGAATGGAAGTGAATTACTTTAAAAGATGCAGTTTAACCCCCATGTCCCTTAGCTGTAATGAACTTGAACTCACTTCAATAATACAAAATAAACACAGACTACCAGAAAGACTCATGGGGTGTCTGATTGACTTTCTAGAGGGAGACCTTGTTAAGAAACCGGTCCCAGGAGGCACCTTCCCCAAAGACATGAAAGGCAATGTGTAGATACTAGAGTCACCTGTGCTTCAGAGTTAAGGTCTCAAAGGCTTTTAAAGCCCCACCAACTCTCACTGCCAGTCATGTATAGACTCTAAGAACCTGAAGCAGATTCTCCTCTAGAGGTGGGTGGAAAAGACTTACCTTATTTTTGTATAAAGTTTTTAACCTCTCTTTTCCCCCAAACAGATGAATTTCCAAACTCTGACATGGCTCCTGAAAATTTCACCAGAGTCACTGAGTTTATTCTTACAGGTGTCTCTAGCTGTCCAGAGCTCCAGATTCCCCTCTTCCTGGTCTTTCTGGTGCTCTATGGGCTGACCATGGCAGGGAACCTGGGCATCATCACCCTCACCAGTGTTGACTCTCGACTTCAAACCCCCATGTACTTTTTCCTGCAACATCTGGCTCTCATTAATCTTGGTAACTCTACTGTCATTGCCCCTAAAATGCTGATTAACTTTTTAGTAAAGAAGAAAACTACCTCATTCTATGAATGTGCCACCCAACTGGGAGGGTTCTTGTTCTTTATTGTATCGGAGGTAATCATGCTGGCTTTGATGGCCTATGACCGCTATGTGGCTATTTGTAACCCTCTGCTGTACATGGTGGTGGTGTCTCGGCGGCTCTGCCTCCTGCTGGTCTCCCTCACATACCTCTATGGCTTTTCTACAGCTATTGTGGTTTCATCTTATGTATTCTCTGTGTCTTATTGCTCTTCTAATATAATCAATCATTTTTACTGTGATAATGTTCCTCTGTTAGCATTATCTTGCTCTGATACTTACTTACCAGAAACAGTTGTCTTTATATCTGCAGCAACAAATGTGGTTGGTTCCTTGATTATAGTTCTAGTATCTTATTTCAATATTGTTTTGTCTATTTTAAAAATATGTTCATCAGAAGGAAGGAAAAAAGCCTTTTCTACCTGTGCTTCACATATGATGGCAGTCACAATTTTTTATGGGACATTGCTATTCATGTATGTGCAGCCCCGAAGTAACCATTCACTGGATACTGATGATAAGATGGCTTCTGTGTTTTACACGTTGGTAATTCCTATGCTGAATCCCTTGATCTACAGCCTGAGGAATAAGGATGTGAAGACTGCTCTACAGAGATTCATGACAAATCTGTGCTATTCCTTTAAAACAATGTAATTTTAAACAGTACAGGTAAATGAGGAGAGAGTTAATATAAGCTGCCATTATGTAAAAGAAAATGTAGGAAAAAGAAAAGGTAGGTAGCCGAGTTACAGGTTCGTAAGCAATCATAAGAATTACAACAAGATACAATTTAGGGAGCTTTGAATTAAAAAATAAACTGAAACCCTTTGAGTTGTGAGGTTAAGTTAGAAAAAAAAAATGTTATTTACCAATTCTGCCTGGGATTAAGCAGGTAGACAGTTTGAAATAAAAATGGTTTCCAGCAGTTAGAAAAAAAAATTAAAAAAAGTTAAATAAGTTTGAATGAGGCAAAATATTACGATGAGAGAAGTAAAATTGA